GCCAGAACCACACCCTCCACGGAGCTGGCTCGTCCCCGGACCCGCCCACAGAGTCGCCCCGCCCAGGTCCGTGTGACTCCTGAGTCCCCAGTCCGGCCGGCCGCCCGCCCGCCAGTATACTTGGGGCGGGGGACGAGGGGGAACCTGCCCAGCAAAACGTCAACGCACCCCGCAGTTCCTACCTTACCAGCGCCGGCGGCAGTGGCAACTCCGGAGCCCCAAGCCAAAGGAGAGGGACCCCCGCCTCCCAACACACACACACACCCCGCCCCACCAACTGTATGCCTGCTGGGAAACGTAGTTCTGCGCCCGCATCCGCACTACCTACTCACCGCCCCACAGCGCTCGCTTAGATTTGCATTTACTTCCTCCGAGGCTTGAACTCCGGCCCCGCCCCCAGACTGCGCAGTGTATCCTGGGTGCTGTAGTCTTTGTTCGGTTTGGTGGTTGGCCGGTGGGCCGGAGACGCACCGTAGAAACCGAACCCTCTTACCCAATTGGACGCCGTCCCCAGTACGCTTCTGCGCAGTTTGTGGTGGCGTCGTAACGCCTCGGGGAAAGGGAAGCGGACGGGCATCTGGAATCGCTGCCTCTGGCTTTCTGTTTTCTACTAACAGGATTTGGTCACTGGTTCTTCATCTTTTGTCTGTTGCACGCATCCCGCCCTCCCCACTTGCTTCCCCACTCCTTGGATCCAGCCCTGTGGGCATTCACGTCAGTTCTCTGACCCCGCCGTGAGCCCCGCTCCGGGTCCCCGGGCGGGCTTGGCACGGAGGCGGTAACTATGGAGAATATGGCGGAGGAGGAGCTGCTGCCCCTGGAGAAGGAGGAGGTGGAGGTGGCCCAGGTCCAGGTCCCGACCCCGGCCCGGGACTCGGCTGGGGTCCCAGCTCCGGCCCCGGATTCGGCTCTGGACTCGGCTCCGACTCCGGCCTCGGCTCCAGCCCCAGCCCCTGCCCTGGCCCAGGCTCCGGCCCTGTCCCCGTCCCTAGCCTCTGCCCCTGAGGAGGCTAAAAGCAGTAAGTGCAGAAGGCCCAGATCTTTCTGCTGCAGAAGAGAGAAAGTGCGCCTTGCTGGGAAGTAGGGGAGGCCCTTCACCGGGATGGTTTTTATGGGGCAAGGCAGGTTTAGGAAAATGGTGGGGAGGAAAGAGGGGCCCGTGTAGCGGCTAAAGCAGGGTTACAGAATGGGAGACGGCATCTTCATAAGCCTCGAGGATGTCACGGTGAGGGATATGCGGAGAGCAGGAATGCTGCAGATAGAAGGAAATAATGAGGTTAAGGGCTTTTTCTTAAAAGGGAGTCTTTTTAAGGTACAAAAATAGGAAGTTACACATAATTTGGTAGTTTCCCGCAGTCCAGTCTGCCATGGTTAACTAAGTTCTTTCAAATGTGACATAGTAACCGAGGCAACCTGTTTACGGTAGTAGATCCTAGCTGCCAACATTTCTAAACCATTACTGTCAACTAGCTTTTCTGCTTCGACAGCCACAAGGAGATGAGTTTTTCTCATTTCAGTTTTCTTTTCCCCCGCTAGCAGCTTGCCTCCGAAAAGATTTTGAGGCTGAGTAGTAGTTTAGGAAAGAGTCGACTAAATTTACGGATGTTTTCCCCCATACATAAATACCAATTGAGTTTTGTACTCCATTCCATCAGAAATAGACTGTTGAGAATTAATGGCCCATATTATTGTGCTTCTGAATGTGCCTGCATGTTTTCTAAGTGGTGGTTTATTGGACCATATAGGAATTTAAAAGACTGATGAGTAACACTTTCTTAAGGATCTTCTAACATTTTAAAATGTAAGGTCTAAGAAAGACATAATTTAAGTTCTTTTAACATTTAGTTTGTGGTCATAAGTTGACCTTTATGTGCTTTCTGAATTGGAACTTAAAATAATCTTTAATTCATTATTTTTTCTACTTCTAGGCCAGTTTTGAGTTTAATATTTATAAAAGGTTAGATAGTTATAGATAGGATTATTTTGCAGTTTTGAAACAACATACAAATTGTTATAGATTTCAGAGTAGGGCTAATCACAGGAAAGACAAAAGTCAGAATGCTTCAGGTAAGCCCCTTCTCATTATATAAGATCAGAGCTTGTAGGTACAAAATAAGGCCAGTTGTTTCTTCAACTACAGTGGGTAGGGATCGGGGAGGCATGGGGAGCTGAGAGGGTTCCACCCTCCTAAGTAGCCTCCTACCTCACTTCGAAGTTGTATTTGTTTATATTAGTCAGAAGTGGTTCAGCAGCTTTGGGAAATGCATGCATTCTCTACCTCCTCACCATCAAAAATATGTTAAACATAGAAAAGACTTATCTATATATTCCAAAATTTACAAATATGTAATTTGAAGAAGGTATACTATATGGGAAACTGAAAATGCATTAGTAGGACAAATATGTAATGATTGAGAAGTCTGAAATGCATTAGAACTAATACATATATTAATCACATTTTAAACATTATTTTTAGTTGATCTAGTTAGTCCTTTGAAATCAGTCATAACTAGGTAAGATGAAGATAGCCTATCTGAAATAGAATTGAAAATTGAGGAAAAAGTAATAGAATAAGTTGTAAAAGACCCTCCTAGCATCTTGGAGACATCTAATTTAACAAGAAGTTTGCCTGTTGACTTCTGGATTAATAGTGTGTTACAAAAAGCAGATTGAGTATTTTGCATACAGATTGTCTGATACGCACTATCTTAAACCAGAAGGTGATTTCAGAGATGTTTATAGGCATATCATGCATTTTTAAACAGATCTTCAAGAGTTTCTTCAGTAGTAGACCACAGGATTTTTAGTTTTCTAACTTAACCAAGCTCCTTTCTCTTATTTTGTGCTATTTAATAGAATAATTTCAATAGGCACGTCTTTATTGATTGCTGTTTATCTTGTTTTACATACACAGATCTTTGAACTCTGGAACCAAAAGCCTTTATGGTTACAAATTAGATAGGTTAGTTTGTACACATGGATTCATTTCTGGAATAAAGCATAATCTTCTCAATTTTTTTTTTCAGAGAGACACATCTCAATTCAAAGGCAGCTTGCTGATCTAGAGAATTTAGCTTTTGTAACTGATGGAAATTTTGACTCTGCCAGCTCATTGAACTCAGATAATCTTGATGCAGGTATTTCCATGTTTGGGTTTTTTTTTTTTCTTCTGTTGTTTATTGATTCTTTTTTCTTTTTAAGGCAACAGACAGGCTTGTCCATTGTGCCCTAAGGAAAAATTCAGAGCTTGTAATAGCCATAAGCTTCGTCGTCACCTCCAGAATTTACACTGGAAAGTCTCAGTTGAATTTGAAGGTTAGTATTTTTGTGCTTGCAAAGAAGTAATAAATGTATGATAACCAGCCATTCTTTATTTTAGGTTACAGGATGTGCATCTGTCACTTACCTTGTCGACCAGTGAAACCAAACATTATTGGAGAACAGGTGATCAGATATTAGATTTTTTTATTTTTAAAAACTTATTTAAATTAAATACTCTGTTTGATAGATAACCAGTAAAATGGGAGCCCATTATCATTGTATCATTTGTTCAGCAACAATCACCAGAAGAACTGATATGCTAGGACATGTTAGGCGCCACATGAATAAAGGAGAGACTAAATCTAGTTATATTGCAGGTAAGTTGAGCAATCTCATTAACATATTAATATCCCTGGAAATCTTTTCTTTTTTCCATCTTAGCTTCCACTGCTAAACCACCTAAGGAAATTTTGAAAGAGGCAGACACGGATGTACAAGTTTGTCCCAACTATTCTATACCTCAGAAAACAGATTCCTATTTTAACCCCAAAATGAAACTAAATCGGTAAGATAAATTGAAAATAGGGTTATGGGATGTAAAGTTATTTCAGATTATGATTTCCTTCTAGGCAGCTAATATTCTGTACATTGGCTGCTTTGGCTGAGGAACGAAAACCTTTGGAATGTCTAGATGCTTTTGGAGCCACTGGTAAGTGAGGACACTTTTTTGGAACCCCATTTATAAAACTCATTTTCTTCCCATTTTTCCTAAGGGATAATGGGATTACAGTGGGCAAAACATCTTGGAAATGCAGTCAAAGTTACAATCAATGACTTGAATGAAAATTCTGTGACACTGATTCAGGAAAACTGCCATTTAAACAAATTGAAAGTGGTGGTGGACAGTAAGGAAAAGGAAAAGAGTGATGATATTCTTGAAGAAGGAGAGAAAAATCTTGGTAATATTAAGGTGACCAAAATGGATGCCAATGTACTGATGCATTTGAGATCTTTTGATTTCATGTAAGTAGAAAAGACTTGCCGTGTCACTTTCTCTTTAAAATGTCTATATTCTTTCTGATTTTAGACATCTAGACCCTTTTGGAACATCAGTGAATTATCTAGATTCTGCATTCAGAAATATAAGAAACCTTGGCATAGTGTCAGTGACTTCTACAGATATCAGTTCTTTATATGCCAAGGCACAGCATGTTGCCCGGCGTCACTACGGATGTAACATTGTCCGAACTGAATATTACAAGGAACTAGCAGCCAGAATTGTTGTAGCTGCAGTGGCAAGGTACCAAATTGCCAACAGTGTACTTAGTGTGTCCCACAAAATAACTTGAAAAAATTTATTGTAGAGCTGCAGCCCGATGCAACAAAGGCATAGAAGTACTGTTTGCAGTGGCTCTGGAACATTTTGTGTTGGTAGTTGTGAGAGTTTTGAGGGGACCTACTTCAGCAGATGAAACAGCCAAGAAGATTCAATACCTGATCCATTGTCAGTGGTGTGAAGAGAGAATTTTTCAGAAGGATGGTAATATGGTAGAAGGTAAATTCAAGTTATATATTATGTTTATCTATCTTTGATTTCTCCTTTTATTATCTTTTTACAGAAAACCCATATAGACAGCTGCCTTGTAACTGTCATGGAAGCATGCCTGGAAAGACAGCAATAGAACTTGGACCTCTGTGGTATGTGACCAGCCATAAGAACATATTAAAATACCCAGTTCTCTGTATATTCTTTTCTTTTCAGGTCAAGTTCCCTTTTCAATACTGGATTCCTCAAAAGAATGCTATTTGAATCTCTTCACCATGGTTTGGATGACATTCAGACCCTAATAAAGACATTAATCTTTGAATCAGAGTGTACGCCTCAAAGTCAGTTTTCAATTCATGCATCTTCAAATGTCAACAAGCAAGGTGACTAACTGAACGCTAGCTTACTAGCTTTATATTTTCTTTTCCCATTTGCTTTATTTTTTAGAAGAAAATGGTGTATTTATTAAAACTACAGATGACACCACAACAGATAATTACATTGCACAAGGTATGTATGCATATATGTGTGTACATATGTACGAGCATGCTAACTTTGTATGTGTATGTTGCAGGAAAGAGAAAAAGTAATGAAATGATCACAAATTTAGGCAAGAAGCAAAAGACTGATGTCAGTACTGAACATCCTCCCTTTTATTACAACATTCACAGACACAGCATTAAAGGAATGAATATGCCAAAGTAAGACACCCAGTGAATGACAAAGTATATATTGATTATTTTTTCTTTCCTTTCCTTTTTGCAGGTTAAAAAAGTTTTTGTGCTATTTATCTCAAGCAGGCTTTCGAGTAAGCCGAACTCATTTTGACCCAATGGGTGTACGCACAGATGCACCTCTGATGCAGTTTAAATCTATCCTTTTAAAGTACAGCACCCCCACCTACACTGGAGGACAGTCAGAAAGCCATGTCCAGTCAGCATCTGAAGATACAGTAACTGAAAGAGTTGAAATGTCAGTGAATGACAAAGCAGAAGCAAGTGGCTGCAGAAGATGGTAAACGTAGAGAAGAATTGGTTCTCAGGTGTCTGTATAGATGGCCTAATAGTTCTCTATACCAACTGTAGTTCTTTTTCTGTTCTTTCAATTCAGTAGAGTAAAAATAAAAAACAGTGTCATTTTCATTCAGAAACTGAGCAGTTTCTAACTTAGCTGGTTTGGGAGCTTTGCTTTCCAAGTTTTTTTTTGTTTTAAGGCAAACTTAAAATTTTAATGGAAACATTTCATATGAAGCCAAGTCTCACTGAGATCACCCTACTGCTTAATAATTCAGAAAATTTTCACATGCAAAGTGTTTGGAATTTTATGTATGTTATGAAAGCCATCTTTTACAATTCTTAATCACATCTCTGCCTAAACTGATTCATGATGTTTATGTTTTCCTGTTTGTAGTGTACAAAATGAAGCTGAAGGCTCACATGTTAAAATGACCCTGAATAGAATAGGAAGAACAATGTTCTTACAGGTCATAATGTATTTCACAATTAAAAAACTAAAATATGTACCCATTTTTAAGAAATCATACTTCTCTCCACATTGATCTTTTCATTTCTTACTAGCTTTTAAGAAATTAAATACTTGCCTGAGATAGAAATACTTTATTTTTGTAACTTTAAGGTCTAAATGACTAAACTTCAAAGTAAGATTTTGTCAGAATAAATTGAGACCATTAATCTAATATAATACTTGTTCATGAGCACTGAAATCCTGAAGAGGAGAGATTTGGTTATAAATTAAAAAGGTTGGGTGATCTTAAGTGCCTCAGTTAATGCACGTACAGTATTCATTTGGTTGGTTGTACTACCTCTCAGAAGTAAAATTTGTCACCTTATGGAATGAGAGTTTTTGGGTTTGGGGGTTGTTTTTTTGTTGTTGCTTGGTTTGGTATTTTTGGTTTTGTGTGTATTTGTATAAATTTTCTGTATAATTAGCCCAGGCTGATGTAACTATAAAAATTAGTTGAAAAAAAAAATATTGTTTCCTTAATGGAATTCTCACTTCATTTGAATATAAGATTTTGGATGAAAGGATTTGGTATAAAGTTTGGGTTTTTGTCTCAAGGATTTGATCCATATTTATCCCTAAATATTTCTTAAGGGATGTAACTTTTTATAACCATTAAGTGGGGGGAAGGGGGTGGAGGGGGTGGTAATAATTATAACTGAAAGGTTTAAATATACTACCTAAGAAAAAAGTACTTCTGTGACATATACAAAAAAATCTAGTGGATAGGCATTAGATGAATAGAGAATATTAATTTTGCAGAAATGAAGGAAAATCTCTTCGTGCTAGTACAGCGTATTCCCAAGAGAGTTTATTTTCCTTTCTCCAATTAATGTGGTCATAAATTTCGGTAAAATCAAGAAATAGGTGAAGTGCAAGCTAGTTTCTATAATGACCATTAAAAAAATTCTGCTGTGTAATTCTTGCCAGTTAAAATTATAACTTGCAAATGAGCAGAATAAATGAGGTTTTTTTCAATTAAAAATTACTATAAATCCAGGAGGCAAACTATTTTAGCACTCAGATTATCTGATTTAATACATATTATTGAATATCAGTCTCAAATTTTGCTAAATGCTTATCAGCATGAAATATGTTGATCAGTGATGAGTTGGGCTTAATGCAAAGATCCTAATTTAATAAAGAAACCTGTAAATTACTGTTACCTAAAATATATGTGTATATTAATTTCACATATAAAGGTAGATTTTTCAAAGAAAAATTTGGTAGGCGGTAGTTTAGAACTCTGATCAGGTACTACATCAACCAAAAGAGGAAATACTTTAAAAATTCCTTTTAGCAACCTGAGCAATCTTATTCTCGTAACAATAGTAGTAATTTGGGACATTGCAAATGTTTATCATGTTGTAAAGTAGCATCAGTTGTATCCTTTCATTAAAACTTGATAAACAAAAGAACGAGTTAAGGAAACCAGTGTGTTGACTCT